AGATAGTTGGAAAAAGGCAGTCAGTGCCTCTGCTCTCTCAAGACATGCAGGAACATGACACATGTGAATTGTCTCCCAATAGAAAAGGAATGAAAGTGCATCGTGTGAAAAGTATTCTGCATCTGGAGGCTGTAAAGTGATCAAACTGAAGCAGGAATGAAGATCTGAAGGAACCATCCAGGCCTACTGTACCTGGCAAGAATTGAGCATGAACTCTAGTTATCTCAGCTAAACTTTGCAGAAGTCCTCAATTTCACTGTTTTAATGGGCACTTGCCCATTAAAACAGTGGTTGTCATGAGCACTTTCCACATTTATTTCACTTTATCCTCACACTTCATGGAAACAGAGCTATTACAGCCATTGTACTCATGAGTAAATGGACTTTGAAACATGATGACCTGTTCACTTTTTCAACCACAGGACAAGAATCAGGTTTTCTCGGAGCTCTTCTGCCGCCACCCCTCTCTTGTTTCTCCTTACCGCGGCGGGCCAGAAGAAGACTGGCCAAAATAAGTAAACGACTAATGCAAGAGTGGCATAGGTCCTCAAAAAGGCGCTGCAAACTTAAGTGGTGATTGCACTCACGGTGCTTTAAGACCCAGCCACTACTTCGGAAGCAGGAAGTTGGCATCTCTGGTTTCTCCCATCCGCGGGCCTGAGGTTCCCGGGGATTGGTTAAGGTAGAGGCTCCTTTTCCCATTTGCAGCCGGAAGTAGGTTTCCAGTAACACGGAAGCCCTACTACGCCGCCTGGGAGACCCTTCCGTGCTACCCCGGCCAGGGACCCGCCCGGACCTGAGGAGGCGGGAACTGCGGGCAGAAGGCCCACCCCGCTCTCCCAAGATTTCCCGCGCACACCGGAAGTGGGTGGGGCTCCTCCGAGCGCCCCCTCCCTCCCCCTCGCCATCCCCCCCGCACGATTGGCCAGCGCCGCTGTCTCTCAGCGTTCCAGGGGAAGGGACTGGGCGATTCCCAGCACTCGGGTCGCGGGCGTTGGCAGCCGGGCGGGTGGGAGGGGCCGGAGCAAAAGTTCCGGGCGCCCGAGCCGGCTGCTCGTGCCATGGAGCGGAGTCCCGACGTGTCCCCCGGGCCTTCCCGCTCCTTCAAGGAGGAGTTGCTCTGCGCCGTCTGCTACGACCCCTTCCGCGACGCAGTCACTCTGCGCTGCGGCCACAACTTCTGCCGCGGGTGCGTGAGCCGCTGCTGGGAGGTGCAGGTGTCGCCCACCTGCCCAGTGTGCAAAGACCGCGCGTCACCCGCCGACCTGCGCACCAACCACACCCTCAACAACCTGGTGGAGAAGCTGCTGCGCGAGGAGGCCGAGGGCGCGCGCTGGACCAGCTACCGCTTCTCGCGTGTCTGCCGCCTGCACCGCGGACAGCTCAGCCTCTTCTGCCTCGAGGACAAGGAGCTGCTGTGCTGCTCCTGCCAGGCCGACCCCCGACACCAGGGGCACCGCGTGCAGCCGGTGAAGGACACTGCCCACGACTTTCGGGTAAGAGCAGCGATTTGCACGAGGCGGCCGAGGTCTTCCTCCCTCTCTCTCATTCCCATGTCAGGCCAAGTGCAGGAACATGGAGCATGCACTGCGGGAGAAGGCCAAGGCCTTCTGGGCCATGCGGCGCTCCTATGAGGCCATCGCCAAGCACAATCAGGTGAGCGAACGATGGGGCCAAGTGGGAAGATTTGACCCCTGACTCCTCCTGCTGTCTTCCGTAGGTGGAGGCTGCATGGCTGGAAGGCCGGATCCGGCAGGAGTTTGATAAGCTTCGCGAGTTCTTGAGAGTGGAGGAGCAGGCCATTCTGGATGCCATGGCCGAGGAGACAAGGCAGAAGCAACTTCTGGCCGACGAGAAGATGAAGCAGCTCACAGAGGAGACGGAGGTGCTGGCACATGAGATCGAGCGGCTGCAGATGGAGATGAAGGAGGACGACGTTTCTTTTCTCATGGTAAGGAGCTCAGCGTCTGGATTCAGTGACAGTCTGTGTTATTTTTTTATTTTTATTTTTTCAGAAACACAAGAGCCGAAAACGCCGGTAAGTTGCCAAAGCTGGTGGAGGGGAGGGGACCCTGCCCACCATACCCATTGTACTTTTCCAGACTCTTCTGCACCATGGAGCCAGAGCCAGTCCAGCCCGGCATGCTTATCGATGTCTGCAAGTACCTGGGCTCCCTGCAGTACCGCGTCTGGAAGAAGATGCTTGCATCTGTGGAATCTGGTGAGCGGGGGTGCCGGCAGGTGTCCCAAGCATGCTGATTCCCCATTTCCGCCTCTGCTTGCAGTACCCTTCAGCTTTGACCCCAACACCGCAGCTGGCTGGCTCTCCGTGTCTGACGACCTCACCAGCGTCACCAACCATGGCTACCGCGTGCAGGTGGAGAACCCGGAACGCTTCTCCTCGGCGCCCTGCCTGCTGGGCTCCCGTGTCTTCTCACAGGGCTCGCACGCCTGGGAGGTGGCCCTTGGGGGGCTGCAGAGCTGGAGGGTGGGCGTGGTACGTGTGCGCCAGGACTCGGGCGCTGAGGGCCACTCACACAGCTGCTACCACGACACACGCTCGGGCTTCTGGTATGTCTGCCGCACGCAGGGCGTGGAGGGGGACCACTGCGTGACCTCGGACCCAGCCACGTCGCCCCTGGTCCTGGCCATCCCACGCCGCCTGCGTGTGGAGCTGGAGTGTGAGGAGGGCGAGCTGTCTTTCTATGACGCGGAGCGCCACTGCCACCTGTACACCTTCCACGCCCGCTTTGGGGAGGTTCGCCCCTACTTCTACCTGGGGGGTGCACGGGGCGCCGGGCCTCCAGAGCCTTTGCGCATCTGCCCCTTGCACATCAGTGTCAAGGAAGAACTGGATGGCTGAGCTGGCCCGGGGCTGCCCCGGTCTTGTGCCACAGCACTGTTTTCTTTCTGCCCTCTTCCTAATGCCCACACTGCTTGGGCACTATTGCGCCCCTGCCTCCTTGCCAGGCTCTTCCTCCTGTCCTGCCTGGTCCTTTTCCATGACTCCAGGCTGTGCCTCTCTCCATGTTTGGTCCCTTCTGTGCCCATGGTCAGGAGCTATTCGGGTGGCACCTCGCTGGCCAGGCTCTCCCGAGTCGTGGCACCTCCACAATGTGAATTTTCTGAATCCCTATTCCAGGATTTCTGGGAATAATGTTTACTTCTAGAATGGGCCTGTTGTAAACCATCTCATCGAGGTGTGGTAAAGCCATTGGATGAGGAGGGGACTGCCATGGAAAGGAGAGTTTGTTACTTACGGTTCTGAGAGGAGGGGCCACATAGGAAAGCCCCACGGTGGGTCAGAAGGCGGAAGGAGGGAGGGGAACGTGTGGGCAAGAGACTTCCTCTGGTTTCCTCAGGAGGAAATGGGCAAGGCAGAGTAAGCAGGGGAGACAGGTTTAAGGGTAGCTGGCTTGAGTAATTTCAGTGGCTCTCAGGATAGGGGCTGCCCTTTTTGTCTGATACCTGGCCCCGGGATAGTCAGGACAGGTGAATGTTGGCCTGGGGTGTGACAGCCCTGGGAGAGCCATGTGAAGGAGGCAGCTGGCGCCATCGCTCCGGATTAGTTGGTTTCCATAGGAAAGGCATGCTTTCAGCCAGATGCTTGCCATCTCTAGGGATTGGGGGATTGGCTAGCCTGGGAGGATCAGTCTGTCCAGGTCAGCGAGGCCCCAGATACCAGAGCATCAAGAGTACAGGAAATACAGTTAATGCAGGGCCTCTGTGTGGCTGGATCCTCCGTCTCCATCAGATCAGCTCTGATTGATCTATTCTTGCACGATTTCCTCTGAACACAGGGTTCCAGAGTACTTAAACACAACATTTTTTAAATCGTGATTTCGGCCTATTTCCTTGCCAGGCCTGTTTCCCCACCAGGAAATGAGATAGGAGGACTGGATGAGGATGTCCTGTTATAGTTGCTGTGGAGGAAGTTCCTCTGGTTAATTCTCATCAGCGTCTGCAGAAAAGAAGGAAAGAGGGCACCCTTTTCAGTTGGGAAGAAAGGAGAGGGGTGGCGCCATGGACGTGGCCCTAAACGCTGTGGGAGAGGGAAGAGGAGGCTGGGCCTCGCTGCCCTCTTGTCTCTGCTGACTTCAGCCTGGTCATGCTTGCTCTGCCACTTGCGATTTCATCCCTAATTTCTTCCTCCACCATGCCTGCAGACTTTTCCCTGGGCTTGTTTTTTCTCGCACATCTCTGAAGAGTTTTTAATCTTCAGCTCATCATGTCCCAGGAAGTGGCATCATAAAAGGAAATATTTTTTTTTCCTAGGAGCAGTGTTAAAATCTGGGTCACATTCCTGACCAAGGACAGCATCCTGCCTTCTGCCCATCCCCTTCAGTTCACAAAAGCTGACATTTTAAACAAATCATGACTCACACGTATTAATTGGTTATAAATATGTTGTGTACACTGGTTAGATAAAACTTAAGGCCACAAGGAGGGCCCAGGTAGGCGATGTCAGTGTGTGAAGGGGCTGGATTGGGCGTGGTGAGGATGTTGGCAAACCAGTGCATGCACCTGGTTGGAAGATGCTCAGCCTCACAAAAGCTCCAAGCCCTTTGGGAGCCAAAGTGTCTGAGAGTGTGACCCTCTCCTGTAAAGTATTTATCCCACCCATTAATATAATTTCTGTATAATAAACTTGACCTGAAATTATTTCATTCTTTATATTAAACTTTTAAAAATGTTTTTTATTTTCACCTTAGATATGGGAAGAGTTTTTTTTTTTTTTTTTTTTTTAACAGGATAACTTGAGCAGGCTAGGCCTCTTAAAAAAAAATTTGAGCTAAAACTCATTTTTCTTTTGGCATTTTCTTTTCAATGTTCTTATAAGCAAAGTTCATCCATGTTGTAGCATGTGTTCAACTTTATTTTTTCATCGGGTAATATTCCATTGTATGGAATGGTAGTACTACATTTTATTTATCATGCATCGATTGGTGGACATTTGGATCGTTTCTACTTCTTGACTATTATACATAATGCTGCTAGGAACTTTTGTGTATGAGTTTTTGTGTGGACATATGTTTTCATTTCTCTTTGGTATATGCCTGGGAGCAGATTTGCTGGATCATATGAAACTCTATTTAACCCTTGAGGGACTCCCAAACTGTTTTCCAATGTGGTGACACAATTTTATATCCCATCAACAGGGCATGAGGGTTCTGATGACTCCACATCCCTCAGTGCTTTTTATTATCTATCTTTTAACTTAGCCATCCTAGTAGGGGTAATGTGGCATCTCATTGTGATTTTGGTTTGCATTTCCCTGATGGCGAATGATATTGAGCATCTTTTCATGAGCTTATTGGCCATTTGCATATCTTCTTAGGACAGCTATCTTTAGATCACTTGCTCATTTTTTAATTGGGTTATTTGTCTTTTTATTATTGAGTTGTAAGAGTCCTTTTATAGCCTGGCACAAGTCCCTTTAACTGGTATATGATTATAAAATTTTTCTCCGTGAGCTGTTTCATTTCCTTGATGATGTCCTTTGAAATACTAAAGCTTTTAATTTTGATGATGTCCAATTTTTATTTATTTTTTCTTTTG